CCATCCTGGCGGCCTGGGGAGGGCGATACACGGGCACCGGTGCACTGGCCCCGCACTCTCACCCCAGCCCCTCCCGCGGGACGCAGATGCCCCCCTACTCCCGAGACCGCGGCGCCCTTCTGGACCCTGAGCCCCCTCCCGCTTTCCCCCCATCCCACCCCACTCCCCAGTGCGAAGCCTCAGGGCCGCGGAGAGTCCTAGCGTCCTTGAAACCTGGGGACGCGGGAGGGGCCACTGCCTCGGTTATCCGGGCCCTGCAAACTGCAGCCCCGTCGAACCGGAGTGCTGGGTTCGGCGCGAATATCCAGGACCCGCCTGTACACGCACGGCACAGTCACACGGTCATGCACACAAACATACACCACGGACAAGCTCACGTGCACACACAGGACACGCAGACGCTCCAACGCGCACGAATACCCCGACCCACATGGGCGCGGACACACGTCCCCACAGCCGCCCGGGCAGCTGCAAACACCGGAGCATACTCACATACTCCGGGGTGCACACTGACGCGCATCCCCCGGGTCTCCCTCCATTTTCCATCCCCTTCCCCAGCTCCCTCCTGTCGCCCCAGTCCCCTCTCCATCCTCATCCCGTTCCCCATCCCCGGCGCGCGGCCGCCTCACCTGGATGCGGGGCCGGGGCTGGGGATGGAGCGGCGGCTGCGGCGGGCGGACGCGGGGGCTCCGCTAGGCCAGGCCGGGGTGGACCAGGGGCCGGAGGGGGGATAGGGCCGGGATCAGGCGCTCGGGTCGCGGGTCCTGAGCAGGAGCGCAGCAGTGCCCGGGTCTCGGGTGCGTAGCCAGCCACCGCTCGTTCCTCGCGCCCTGCGAGCTCGCGCGCTCCGGCTCCGGCTCCGGCTCCGGCGCTGCGGCAGCTCTGAGCTCAGCGCCCCCGCTGGCGGCCGCGCCGCCCCTTCGGCCTGACTGACAGGGGGCGGGGAGGGTGACAGCGCGTAGCCGATGAGCCTCCCGGGGCGGGCCCGGGACGCGCCCCTGGGGGCCCCGGCCGTAAGACTCGCGTAGTCTGTTGGGAGTTGAGGGAGGGGGACAACGCGGCGTGTGAAGAGTGGGGAAGAAATCACGCGACTGGATTTGGAGTTCTGCTGGGCTCGAATCTCAGCTGTGCTTTTTATTAACCGTGGGACCTTGAGCTACTCGGCTCTCCTTTCTGAATGACAGTTTCCTCCTCTGTAAAACAGGAATGGTTAATTCAACGAATGTTTACTGAGCGCTTAGTCCAGTGGTGCAGGTTTAAGGCTGGAGGCAGCGGAAAAGGAAAACAAGGTTCCTGGTCTCGGGAAGCTTACCATGGGGGTGTCTGTACGCGTGTGTGTTCGTGCGCTCAGTGGTGGAAGACAGGACAGAAAATAAACGGATCAACATCCAAAGCAACAAGGTCATTACAGCTTGTAAGTTGTGAAGGTAACGGTGATGTAACACGAGTTGTGTATGATTAACATTTTCATTTTACAGATGGGGAAACTGACTCGATGAAGCTCAGGCCTGGCCGCGGTCAGGGTAGAATCAGGACTAGAACCCAGGCTGTGTGGCTGCAGCCCTGACCCTCACCATCCAGGTCAGGCAGAGAACACTCAGGTGGGGCAGGAGGTAAGGTGGGGGCTGTGGGGAGCCTCATGTGTAGCAGGCTCCAAATATTGACGCTTACCTTCAGGTCTTGGCCCCCATGGTGTGGGGCTTGGTCACAGCTGCTTCCCCAGCCCCAGGCCTGCACGAAGAAGGCACTCACTAAATGCTTGCTGTTGAGGTAATCAGCCTGGCCTCTCTACCCCCAGTGCAACAACCCATCCTGACTCCTTTTTTTGGCTCAGGTGAGTGAAGCTGAGGGTGGAATCCGAGAGTGGGAGGAGGAGGAGAAGGAGGAGGAGGCAGCAGAGAGGACGCCCACAGGAGAAAAGTCTCCAAACTCTCCCAGGACTTTGCTGTCTCTGAGAGGGAAGGCCCGGACGGGGGGCCCCATGGAAGTCAAGCTGGAGCTGCACCCCTTGCAGAACAGGTAGGCAGGAGCCTGCGAGTGGAACACAGCCCTCCTCCTGGCTGCCTCCCCCTTCCCCTACCAGGTGGGCTCTGTGGTTCTTCAAGAATGACCGCAGCCGGGCCTGGCAGGACAACCTGCACCTGGTCACCAAGGTGGACACTGTGGAGGACTTCTGGGCGTGAGTGTCTGTCCCCAGTGGGGCTAGAGTTGACTTTTGGCATGGGGTCGGGGGCTCTGTCCAGGCTATACAGTCACATCCAGCTGGCCAGCAAGCTCTCCTCTGGCTGTGACTACGCCCTCTTCAAGGTAAGCTCTGCTCTCCTCTTTCCCTCCCGCAAGGGAGGCAGTTGACTTGCCATCTGCCTTGCAGGATGGCATCCAGCCCATGTGGGAGGACAGCAGGAATAAACGGGGTGGCCGCTGGCTGGTCAGCCTGGCCAAGCAGCAGCGCCACATTGAGCTGGACCGGCTGTGGCTGGAGACGGTGAGTTGGAGGAGGAGGGTCCTCAGGGGAAGGGTGATCTCACAACCCCCTACTTCGGGTCCAGCTGCTGTGTCTGATCGGGGAGAGCTTTGAGGAACACAGCAGAGAGGTATGTGGGGCCGTCGTCAACATCCGCACCAAGGGGGACAAGATCGCTGTGTGGACGAGGGAGGCGGAAAACCAGGCGGGCGTGCTGCACGTTGGGTGAGGAGGGTCTCTGGCACAGGGTGGGGACTTCTCTTTTCCTCTGTGTCCCCCGCACCTGCAGGCGTGTATACAAAGAGCGCCTGGGCCTCTCCCCAAAGACCATCATTGGGTACCAGGCCCATGCAGACACAGCCACCAAGAGCAACTCCCTAGCCAAGAACAAGTTTGTGGTGTGAGGGGGGCCTTGGCACCCCTCCTATGTAATGGGACAGCCGCCACTGAGCCTCATTACTTTGGGGGATGGGGCGGGACTGGGGATCAGACAGCCTAGTTCTTACCTGTCCTCAAGTGAACAGGAATGCAAACACTCTTTAACATGAGTTGGGGCCTGAGCCTTAGGGGCTAGATGGGGGTAGTGGTGGCAGTCTGAGGACCTAGCTTGTCCTGGGGCCACAGGACAGCAGCAGGGTGGAAAAAACTCCTGAGGGTGGGGTGAGTCATGGCGGGGAAGGAGGGCTCTATGGTAGGCGGAGAAACCCATAGTCCAGCGTTTACTGTTTCCACCCAGGAAGGAGGTGAGGTGGCCTGAGAGACAGACTCTTCCATGGGTGGTGGGCTCAAGGGCACAGACATTCTGGAGGGTGAACGCCATCATTTGTACAGAGGGATACGTGGGTTGCTGAGGACTGAGAGAGCCTTGCAAGGCCGCTCCCCTTCTCCCCAGCTGTGACCAGGGCTGTCTGGGCCTTGCCTGCCTCAGGGCCAGACTGAAGTGGAGGTGGAGGGATGCTGGGCTAGGCCTCACCAAGGTTCTGGTAGAAGTGGTGGAAGTGGATAAACTTGATAATAAAAGCTTAAGCATCTTTCTGTTCCTGTTTTAAATAAATACTTCTGAACAAAGTTGGAATTATTTTTAAGAGGGCTTCAAACTG